GTCACTCAAAGTCCCACAGTGAGCAGGGGCAGTGAAGACGTAAGATCTTGACCTTCTAGAAGCCTTCCAGCCCTGGAGAAACCAAGTGTCCCTGGGCGCCTCCTGCCCGCTGTCACTCGCAGCTCCGAGCACGCATTCACTTCTCATCCACGCCAGCGGCAGGATTCACCGGCATTCCCACCTCACAGAGAAGACAACTGAGGCTCGGAGGCGGAGGCTGACACCGCGAACTGAACGCCAAGGGCTCGCTGGGAAGCAGGAGGGAGGGGATTGGCGACCTCGGGAAGCCCCGCCCCTCTGAAGCCTCAGTTTCCCTATCTGGCCCATAGGCGGGGAACGAAGGGGAAGTGACTCTAAGGGAAGCGAAGAGCAGATCGGGACCAGACTGGAGACAGGGATGCCCACAAAAATGGACTTTTTCGGGGACTCGGGTCCCCTCCGGCGCCCCCACGCACCTCATCAGCGACCACACCCGGGCCACCATGGTCGCTCGGATCCACGCGCAAGGACACTCGGCTCGCCCGCCGCTTCCTGTCGCGGCGCCGCAGAGGCCTCTGGAAGGTGTAGTCTTTCTTGCCCGACGCAAGGTCCTCTGGGAGTCGTGGTGTCTTGCGGCTCTGAGACTCCAGAGAAGGGCTGCGGTCTCGCAGCGGAGGGCCGCTGGGAAATGGACGCTTTAAGGCCCGGGCCGCCGCAAGGCTGTCTGGGAAATGTAGTCAGCACGGCGCTGTTTGCACCTGGCCGCGGAGCCTCCTGGGAAATGTAGTTCGGCCCGGCCCTGGCACCGTGAGGGGAAAGAGGCGTCAGGTGCCTGGCTGAAGCCTGAAGGTGACCCGAAAACAAGTCAGAGCCCGAGAGATCCACCCGCGCCCGCGCGGGGGACCAAGGGCCCGGATTTAAGAAGAGTGTGCCTACAAGGCGGTTGTCACGGCAACGAGAGGGCGGGATTGTTCGAGCGCTGCGGCCCCCTCACGTGATCGATTCGGAGGCGGGGCGTCCGCCCAGTGGGCGGGGCCGGGCCCCTGCTGGGAGGCGAAGACCAGGCGGGCACTGTTGCCCGGCGACGCTCCGGCGCTGGGTCCCCGAGGCCCGGCCCCTCCCCGGGAGGAGGTGGGCTTCGAGTCACGTGACCCGTGCCCTACGGGAGGGGGTGCGGTCGGGGACCCGGCAGGAGGCGGCCGAGAAGAGAGGACCGTGGGGGCGTTCGCGTGGCTCCCAGCCCGGGACCCCACCCCCGCTGGACAGTGGGGGAAACTGAGGCCTGAGCGGGTGAGTGCACGGTTTAGGGGTGCGCAGAGGGTTTTTGATACGGAGTTTCGCTCTTGTTGCCTAGGCTGGAGTGCAATGGCAAATCTCGGCACACTACAACTTCTGCCTCCCAGGTTCAAGCGATTCTCCTGCCTCAGCCTCCCAAATATCTGGATTACAGGCATGTGCGTGCCTCAGCCCCCTGAGTAGCTGGGATACACCCACCAAACACGGGTGGCTGTGGGCCAGGCCTGTGCCGGCCACCTCTGTCCCCTGTCCCTCTGCAGGCCCACACAGGACCATGAAGGTGCTTCTCCTCACAGGGCTGGGGGCCCTGTTCTTCGCCTATTATTGGGATGACAACTTCGACCCAGGTGAGCACCTGGGGTTGAGGGAGGGAGAAACCCCGCCCAGAGTGACCACCCCGGCTATGGCCAGCCAGCCTCCAGGGAGCGCGAGTGCTGCTGACAGGGGCCAACGCTGGTGTTGGTGAGGAGCTGGCCTATCACTACGCGCGTCTGGGCTCCCACCTGGTGCTCACTGCCCACACTGAGGCTCTCCTGCAGAAGGTGAGCCACCCCATGTCTAGATGAATGGTGGGAGAGGCCCACGGGCAGCTCTGGCCCCCCCCAGGTGGTAGGGAACTGCCGGAAGCTGGGCGCCCCCAAGGTCTTCTACATCGCGGCGGACATGGCCTCCCCTGAGGCGCCCGAGAGCGTGGTGCAGTTTGCGCTGGACAAGCTGGGTGAGGGGCTGGGCCTGAAGCCTGGAGTCCGGGCCTCCGGGGCTGACCGGCGTTTCTGGGCCAGGCGGGCTGGACTACCTCGTGCTGAACCACATCGGCGGCGCCCCGGCCGGCACGCGAGCCCGCAGCCCCCAGGCAACTCGCTGGCTCATGCAGGTGCTCCGCTCCTCCGCGGCCCCGGCCCGCCCCTCTGCCGGTGACTCGCGAGTGCCGCCTGCAGGTAAACTTTGTGAGCTACGTGCAACTGACGTCGCGGGCGCTGCCCAGCCTGACGGACAGCAAGGGCTCCCTGGTGGTGGTGTCCTCGCTGCTCGGTGCGTGCACCCGGCCCCGGCTCTGCGGGACGAGCCACTCAGCCGCTGCCGTCCGCGCCCCCAGGCCGCGTGCCCACGTCGTTCTCCACTCCCTACTCGGCGGCCAAGTTTGCGCTGGACGGCTTCTTCGGCTCCCTGCGGCGGGAGCTGGACGTGCAGGACGTGAACGTGGCCATCACCATGTGCGTCCTGGGCCTCCGAGATCGCGCCTCCGCCGCCGAGGCAGTCAGGTGAGGCCCGGACAAGCTGGGGGCTGGGCTGGCCGCAGTCCCCACCGTGCCCTCCTGTCCCCAGGGGAGTCACGAGGGTCAAGGCGGCCCCGGGGCCCAAGGCAGCCCTGGCCGTGATCCGCGGCGGCGCCACGCGCGCGGCCGGCGTCTTCTACCCGTGGCGTTTCCGCCTGCTGTGCTTGCTCCGGCGCTGGCTACCGCGCCCGCGGGCCTGGTTTATCCGCCAGGAGCTCAACGTCACGGCCGCGGCAGCCTGAGCACCGGGGGGTGCCCCTCCAGTCCCAGACGGCAATGTTCCTCCCTCCAACTGTCCCTGGAGCCAGAACACTCACAGAGACACCCCTGAGAGGGTGGCCACAGCCCAAGATGAAGTCATCAAGACAGAAAAGCAAAACCGAGAAAAACGACGGGCACCTGGAACCAGTCACGGCTTGGGAGGTGCAGGTGCCCCGTGTTAGGCGCCTTTGTCGGGGACTTGCAAGGCCTCACCTGTTTGGCCATGATTGATGACGTGACTGCTTCCATTTTGCAGATGAGGAAACTAAGGCTCAGAGAGGCCACGCCACCCTTGAGCCACCCATGGACCCCTCTCCATCTCCTGCCTGCGCCTTTAAGTCCCTGATTTATTCTTTCCATTCATTCCATCTGGGAGGAACCCCCCCAACTCCTGCCAGCTTCCCCTAGCTGGGGTCTCTGGTACTCTTCACACCTGCAGGGGCGTCTACACTGTTCGTCTACCTGGTGGCAGGGTCTGAGCGGGAGGAGGAGGGAAAGAGTGTGTTCTGAGCTGGACCCAGCCTCTTGTTCGAGAATAAAAACTCTTCTTCTCTTGCATATCTGTTGTTCAAATTCCTTGGTAATTCCAA